GGAGATCTTTAATGGGGAGTGGTGGGGCCAGTTTAGACAAACAGGCTTCTAGTCCCAGATGGTGCTGTGTGATCAAAGTTTTGGGGTCTAATATTATCTATAATATCTAGATTGGTTAATAGCCATATTAGATAATATTTTACCTACTTAATTCCTGGCAATGATGTAATATGGTTAACATTTCAGAAAAAAAGGTGCTTTATAGCTTTTTTCCCCCCACTGATAAAAGTAACAGATACGGTTATATTCATATATAGTTAACCAAAGACACGTGTTTGAATTTTATTGTAGTATATTTATTTTTTTGTTGTTGGTTTTTTGTTTTTTTTTTTTCTGGAGACAGAATTTCGCTCTTGTTGCTCAGGCTGGAGTGCAATGGCACGATCTCGGCTCACCGCAACCTCCGCCTCCCAGGTTCAAGTGATTCTCCTGCCTCAGCCTCCCGAGTAGCTGGGATTACAGGCATGCGCCACCACACCCAGCTAATTTTGTATTTTTAGTAGAGATGGGGTTTTTCCATGTTGGTCAGGCTAGTCTCCAACTCTCGACCTCCCAAAGTTCTGGGATTACAGGCGAGAGCCACCGCGCCTGGCCTGGAGTAAATTTCTATGCATATAATTGATTTTTTTAAACCTAATCAAAATGTGTGATTTGAATTTGTTAGCTCTGTTTCTTAAGATTTGCAGTGTAGAAGGTAATTTTTCCTTTCTAGCTGTGCAGTGGAGAGAATGTTAAGGTGAAAGGAGAGAAGCAGCAGCTCTCTTAGAGCAAATTATGCATAACAGTTATCTAAAGCCAACAGCAAACCAGCTTGGAAGTATGTTGAAGGCTACTGGCATCGTACTCATCAATGCGGTTTCGATTCCGAGGCTGGGGCTGTGATGTATGAGGGGAAGAAAGCCGCTGCCCGCCATACATGTTGCAGACCTTCCCGGGGTCCCCGCTCCCTCCTTGGGGGCGAGGCCTAGCTCCCCGGAAGCGCCCGACCGCCCCGCCCTTTCTCCGCTTCCTGCTTTCGGTTGCTAGACTACCCGGGCCCTCACAGAAGGCGGTGGCGGGCGGGTGCAGCGAGTTTGTCCCCTTGCCCGCACACTGCTTGGCCTCTGTACTTAAGTGCGGTGGCCGCCTGCCTCGCTGGAGCTTCTCTGCCGCAGCCATCCGTGCTGCTTGGGACGGGCCGGGGCGCGAAGGCGGTCGCATCCATCGCTCTGCCCTCCTGGGAAGTTTCTGCTCTCCTTCCCCGCTCCTACCGTTTTTTCACTTGTCCTCTTGTGGCTTTGTAGCTTCTCTTGTGTAATCAGCTGCCTATTTGGAAATTGGGCAGGGTTTGCGACTGGATGCTAATGTCACTGACTAGTTTTCAGCCTACCATCCAGAAGTAACATGTTCCCAGCTTTGGAAACGCACCTAAAGCAGGTCGGTACACAACACGGAAAGCCACAGAAATTTATCTTGATTGAAGTGGCCTTTCCTTTCACAGACTATTCCTGATCCTTATGAAGACTTTATGTACCGTCACCTCCAATATTATGGCTACTTTAAAGGTAATACCATGTTCTTATCTAGTATCACCTTTCCAGCAACTTTAATTAAACTGCCAATTTTTAGCTCAGAGAGGCAGTTTACCAAACTCTGCTACGCATCAGCATGTTCGGAAGAATAACCCTCAATGCCTGTTGAATGGCTCTCTTGGGGAAAAAGATGATTTGATACCAGACACCCTGCAAAAGGAGAAGCTTCTATGTGAGTAACAATCAGTATGTGTGACCTCTAGAACACCAAGGGTGCCTCCTCTTCCTCTTTCTAGGGCCTATCAGTTTATCTTCAGCTGTGCACAGACAGATAGAAGCCATCAACAGAGGTATTTCATGTCCTTCCAGACCAGAAGATTCATTCTTTTTCTTTTTTTTTTTTTTTTGACACAGACTTTCACTCTTGCCTGGGCTGGATGCAGTGGCGCGGCCTCAGCTCACTGCAACCTCCACCTCCCAGATTCAAGGATTCTCCTGCCTCAGCTTTCCGAGTAGCTGGGATTACAGGCATGTGCCACCACGCCCAGCTAATTTTTATGAGATGTTCACTTACTCTCTTTCCCTTTGGCAGATTCACATATGCTGAGTTTACCACATCTTAGGAGCAGACAGCTTCTTTATGATGAGTTGGATGAAGTAAACCCACGTCTTCGAGAACCCCAAGAGCTCTTTTCCATTTTGTCTACCAAGAGGCCACTGCAGGCTCCAAGATGGCCAATTGAATGTGAGGTCATCAAGGAAAACATCCATCATATTGGTAATATGACTTACTCACAGTGGTCTTGCTATTATTTTGTACTTTTTAAAATGTCTTCTTTCAGAGTGGGCTCCACCTCAACCAGAATATTTCTATCAGCCTAAAGGAAATGAAAAGGTACCAGAGATTGTAGGAGAGAAAAAAGGAACAGTTGTCTATCAATTAGATTCAGGTATTGTCATTACACTGAACAATGAATGGTTAGAACCTAGCCTAAATATATCTTTTCTCTGCAGTGCCTATAGAAGGTTCCTATTTTACCAGTTCCAGAGTGGGAGGCAAACGAGGAATTGTCAAGGAACTTGCTGTCACGTTGCAAGGACCAGAAGATAATACTCTACTGTTTGAATCAAGGTTTGAGAGTGGGAATCTGCAAAAAGCTGTCAGAGTGTGAGTAACAATTTCTCAAAGGGATGATAATTCTTACAGAGTTGTTCTATTTTCTCCATTACAGAGACACCTATGAGTATGAACTCACCTTGCGAACTGACCTCTACACTAACAAACACACTCAGTGGTTTTATTTTCGTGTTCAGAACACCAGAAAAGATGCTACCTATCGCTTCACCATTGTCAACTTGCTAAAACCCAAGAGTCTTTATACTGTAGGGATGAAGCCACTCTTGTACTCCCAATTGGATGCCAACACCCGCAATATTGGCTGGAGGAGAGAAGGAAATGAAATCAAGTACTACAAGAACAACACGGATGATGGGCAGCAGCCCTTCTACTGTCTCACGTGGACCATTCAGTTTCCATATGACCAGGACACTTGCTTCTTTGCACACTTCTACCCATATACATACACTGATTTGCAATGCTACCTCCTGTCAGTGGCAAACAACCCTATCCAGTCTCAGTTCTGCAAGCTCCAAACTTTATGCAGGAGCCTAGCAGGAAATACCGTTTACTTGCTCACCATCACCAACCCATCCCAGACCCCTCAAGAGGCAGCTGCAAAGAAAGCTGTGGTCTTGAGTGCCAGAGTTCACCCTGGAGAAAGTAATGGCTCCTGGGTTATGAAAGGCTTTTTGGACTTCATCCTTAGCAACTCCCCAGATGCCCAGCTCCTCAGAGATATTTTTGTCTTCAAGGTGCTTCCCATGTTAAATCCAGATGGTGTGATTGTGGGGAATTATCGGTGTTCCTTGGCCGGAAGGGATTTGAACAGGCATTATAAAACCATTCTGAAGGAGTCTTTCCCTTGTATTTGGTACACCAGGAACATGATCAAAAGGTGAGACTTTTTATCTGTTGATCTTTCTGTGATCCACTGAGTCCTTTGTTTGCCCCCTCAATAGACTTCTTGAAGAAAGAGAGGTTCTGTTGTATTGTGATTTCCATGGCCACAGTCGTAAGAATAATATCTTCCTGTATGGCTGTAATAACAACAATCGCAAATACTGGCTTCATGAACGAGTCTTTCCTTTAATGTTATGCAAAAATGCACCAGATAAGGTAAGCACATAATGTAATTTTCTCTCCATTGAATGATTAACAGAAAATTTGGATTTCTTTTTAGTTCTCTTTTCACAGTTGTAATTTTAAGGTCCAAAAATGCAAAGAAGGAACAGGACGAGTTGTTATGTGGCGGATGGGAATCCTAAACAGCTACACCATGGAGTCTACCTTTGGCGGGTCCACCCTGGGTACATTCTCTTTTGTATATCATAGGCCAGCAGGAAATGTTTGCGGGGTTTTTTTTTTTTCCAGGTAATAAAAGAGACACCCACTTTACCATCGAAGATCTGAAGTCCTTAGGTTATCATGTCTGTGACACCCTTCTGGACTTTTGTGATCCTGACCAAATGAAGGTAAAAATGGGGTTTCAAGAAATGTGATGAAGTAACAAAATAGTTCTTTTTTTCACTTTCATAGTTCACTCAGTGTCTAGCAGAGCTTAAGGAGCTTTTACGACAGGAAATCCACAAGAAATTCCATGAACTTGGACAAGATGTAGATTTAGAAGGAAGTTGGAGTGACATCTCTTTGTCTGACATTGAATCCAGGTAACAAAGAAAAAACAGAGTTTTGTTTTTTTTATTTCCTCTTCTTTTTTTCTTTTGGAAACAGCACCAGTGGCTCTGACAGTTCTCTCTCAGATGGTCTTCCTGTTCACCTAGCAAACATAGCAGATGAGGTAAGCTGAACTCTTATACCCAGGAAATAGCATCAATGACCAGTTTCTCTACTTTCTGGAATAGCTGACTCAGAAAAAGAAGATGTTTAAGAAGAAAAAAAAGAAGTCACTTCAGACTAGGAAACAGCGAAATGAGCAGTATCAGAAAAAAAATTTGATGCAGAAGTTAAAGTTAACAGAAGATACCTCAGTAAGAAAGACTTGCTGGCTATTTCTACTGTCTTGAAAAAGATTCTCTTTTCACTCAATCCTAGGAAAAGGCAGGATTTGCTTCTACTCTGCAAAAGCAGCCAACCTTTTTCAAAAACTCAGAGAATTCCAGTTTTTTACCAATGAAAAATGAAAACCCAAGGTTAAATGAGGTAGTATTTTTGTTTTTGACTCTTTGTCACACAAATTTAGTGAGGATATGTTCATTTATTTTAGACAAATTTAAATAGAAGAGACAAAGACACCCCCCTGGACCCATCAATGGCCACCCTGATTCTGCCTAAGAATAAAGGGAGAATGCAGGTACTTCACCTAATATACTGTATATACTTATAGAATTCAACTTTTTAAAATCTTATTTGCACAGAATAAGAAGCCAGGCTTTACAGTATCATGCTCTCCAAAGAGAACCATAAACTCCAGCCAAGAGCCAGCTCCAGGTATGAAGCCAAACTGGCCTAGGAGCAGATATCCTGCCACAAAGAGAGGCTGTGCTGCCATGGCGGCATACCCATCCTTGCACATATACACATACCCGTAGGTGAGCCTGGGCTGTGCCACACAAGCACTTCATCGGGGGTTTTGAGATTAGACACATTTTATAATGGGGGAGATGTATGACTGGGAACTGCATTTACTTGTGGTATACTGTGTTGTGCACTCATGCACTGACCTTACACTTTGTACTTACACTGTGGGCATGTGGTCAAGATGCATACCTCATGAATTCAACTATTTTTTCATAAAATGAAATTTTATTATGATGTGTAAAAATGCTTTATCAGAAACTGAAGTGTGTTCTCATGGCACACTTCATGGCAGCACAGATATACCTCATTTTAACCAATAGATATTCTCTCTAAAATTATGTGCAAATCAATTTTTAAAAATCAAAATCTATGTTAAACACATTTTGGCAGTGTGCTATAATAAAAAAAAGTGTTGTGTCAAAGCTTTCTAGTGACGGTCAGTCCTACTGCTGTATGTCAGGTTTGCTCACAATGAGGTATTCCCACATAGAAATAACAATGCATGTATTACCCAGAATTTAATGTTGCGTACCTTATGTTCAATGAGGTTTTGTAATTTTTTTAGGCTGATGATTAAAATTCTTTCTCTCTAACCAGTTGTTTCCTTTGATTGGTTAACTGCATA